CTAATTTTTGTAGTTTTAGTGGAGACGGGGTTTCACCATGTTGGCCAGGCTAGTCTTGAACTCCTGACCTTGTGATCCGCCCACCTCGGCCTCCCAAAGTGTTGGGATTACAGGCGTGAGCCAACAGAGCTTTTAAAAACAAATACACGTGAGAGGCCGGGTGCATGGTGGCTCACGCCTGTAATTCCAGCACTTTGGGAAGCTGAAGCAGCAGGATCCCTTGAAGCCAGGAGTTCAAGACCAGTTTGGACAACATAATGAGATCCCATCTCTATGAAAAAAATTTTAAAAAATTAGCCAGATGTGGTGGTGATTGCCTGTAGTCCCAGCCACTTGGAGACTGAGGAGAGAGAAGCTGTTGAGTCCAGGAGTCTGAGGCTGCAGTGAGCTAGGATGGTGACAATGCACTCCAGCCTGGGCAACACAGTGAGCCCCTGTTTGGAAAATAATAATAATAATTAATAACATATGTGAAAGAGAGTTCACAATTAGTCCAATATCTTTAGAAAGATTCAAAAACACCTAAATGCGAAAAATGCCTTTATTCATTTGTCAGCTGGATTACAGAAAGTAGGAAGAAAAGAGCCTGTGCCTCTGTAGGAAAGTAACAACGACTTAACTTCTGGAAATGACTTCGCAGCTTAGAGCCCAGCAGTGCCTATTTTGGATTAAACTGTGTATTAATTAAGCTCAAACGATTTCAACATTCATCACCTTGCATTGCACTTCACAGAAAGCAAAACCAAAACAATCCTGGAGTTTTGAGTGAGGAAAACAGACGCCCCGCACTCGCACACGCGCGCACTCGCAGCCTGTCTGAAGTGCAGAGGTTCAGGCGGCCAAGGGACCCGCGCCGGTTTCCGCGGGCGACCTGCAAATCCTGCCCGGGGCCCGGCAGGCGCTGCGTCCCGGCGCGTTGGCAGTTGGCGACCCCCCTCGAATCCCCCCTCTGCTGCGGGCTCCCCGTGGCCTTTGGAGGCTCGGTGAGTCGGCTCCAAATGTTTTCCATATTTGTTCAGCCTCCATAATTCGAATACCAGGGCAGGCCGAGCCAGCCGTGCGCCGCGCTCCAGGGCCCAGGGCGCCGCACACGCACCCACCCACCCACCCAGCCTCGCAGCGCCATGGGCAAGAACAAGCAGCCACGCGGCCAGCAGAGGCAGGGGGGCCCGCCGGCCGCGGACGCCGCTGGGCCCGACGACATGGAGCCGAAGAAGGGCACGGGGGCCCCCAAGGAGTGCGGGGAGGAGGAGCCCCGGACCTGCTGCGGCTGCCGGTTCCCGCTGCTGCTCGCCCTGCTGCAGCTGGCCCTGGGCATCGCCGTGACCGTGGTGGGCTTCCTCATGGCGAGCATCAGCTCCTCCCTGCTAGTCAGGGACACTCCATTTTGGGCTGGGATCATTGTAAGCATCAAGTCTGTTTTGCCTAAGCGCGTTAACATCCTTTCTTCTGTGTTCTCCCTTGCAGGTCTGCTTAGTGGCCTATCTTGGCTTGTTTATGCTTTGTGTCTCATATCAGGTTGACGAACGGACATGTATTCAATTTTCTATGAAAGTAAGTTGTGATTGTTCTTTCTCTTTTATCATAACCAGAAAGGTTTTCTTCTGCTTTCTTGCAGCTGTTATACTTTCTGCTGAGTGCCCTGGGCCTGACGGTCTGTGTGCTGGCCGTGGCCTTTGCCGCCCACCACTATTCGCAGCTCACACAGTTTACCTGTGAGACCACACTCGACTCTTGCCAGTGCAAACTGCCCTCCTCGGAGCCGCTCAGCAGGACCTTTGTTTACCGGGATGTGACGGACTGTACCAGCGTCACTGGCACTTTCAAACTGTTCTTACTCATCCAGATGATTCTTAATTTGGTCTGCGGCCTTGTGTGCTTGTTGGCCTGCTTTGTGATGTGGAAACATAGGTACCAGGTCTTCTATGTGGGTGTCAGGATATGCTCCCTCACGGCTTCCGAAGGCCCCCAGCAAAAGATCTAACATTCTTGCTCAAAGTTGCGAGAGAAAGTAGCACATGGAGTAGCTGAGGTTAAACAAACAAAAAAAAATTTTAAACAAAGAAAGGAAAAAAATTGACAATAAAAGTCACTCTTCTAATTGAATATTTTTATATTTTTATGAAACAAAAGAGCATTTCTTCAGGTTTCTATTGTATTTTTTTTAACATTCTTGCAGAGAAAGCAAGATCCAAATTGATTTTGGGATATTAAAAGTTAACAGAACACTGAACAAGGAAAGAATGGCATAGATCTATCTTTACAGTCTGGAGTTAATTCCTGTTAACTCATTTTATCCATTCCTTACATAATCTTCTTTCCTGTTAGTCCAGTTTGATGGTGTGAATGGTGAATTTCAGGCCCAGTTGCTAAATTTTGTGGCATCTTCCTCTAGTCCTTCCCACCTCCAGTCATCAGCCCCACTCTGTCTTGGAGACAGGCAGGAGGTGGGGGAAGAGCTGAATCTCTTTATTTTCCCTGGTAGAGACATCTTCAAGGCATGAAATAGCTTAAAGAGCAGAGTAGAAACGGAAGAGGCTTTGCAAAAGGCTAGATAACTAACAACACCTGGGTTGGGGCGGCGGCCTCTTCTCTTCAGCTCCCTTAGCTTGGCTCCGTAAGTGGATCACTTGCCAAATGCTTTAGATGATTGCCTCTCAATAATTGAAAGGTGGTGGTAGTTGTATTCTAAATGATGTAGAAGGTTTAAAAATAATTACATTATGCTTCTATTCTATCATCTAAAACAAATCATTAAAACTAATTTCTAGCTAATTGTTAATTATAATTATGCTCAGAAGTCTATTTAATGAGCTCTGACTGTACTTACGCTGCACTGTCGGTGTTAAGAGAAATTACTCTCACAAGAGCAGAGGCCTGAAGATTCTTTCTTCTGAAAGCCAAGCACCACAAGGAAAAAAAAAATTATTAATAGCTCAGGTTAAAAACACCCATTTAAACAAAAACAAGAGCATTTGTAATAGGAAGTGTTTATACAAACAGCACATTTGTGATATGTTGAAAAGCATCTCTCTTGGCAACCAATCTATGTTTGAGGAAGATTGGGTAATGCTGATGTGTTCCATTCATGAAACTGTATTTGATACATAATCCTATTATTAATTCGTATGCTTAGTCAACCTAGGAAATCAAAATAATGTTTTGAAGTTCTTATTTGAGCAATATGGCCTTGACTTGGAGGGTAGTTTTAGTTGTTTTGTTTTTAAGTGACTGTGGTTTAAAGCACAAATGCCCCAAGGTGGGGAGACTTCTCTCTGTGATTATTGTTGCTATTAAATTCTGAACTGTATCCATATTTTAAGGAAGGAGCTAAAAATGGAAATTCATGAAACATAAATGGTATCAAGAACTTTATCAGTATGCTTTGTTGAAAGCAGAAATTAAGATAATAATTGAGTTCAATTCGCCTCTCCGCATTGCCTATTGATACACTTTACTAATCATGAAATTCTAACCTAAAAGGAAAACATTTTCCTGCTTGTCTTAGAAGAAAGTGGAATAATTCCACTGATTGTGATAATGGTTTCAATTTCTACACAATATAAATATCCAGTATAAAGGAAAGCGTTAAGTCGGTAAGCTAGAGGATTGTAAATATCTTTTATGTCCTCTAGATAAAACACCCGATTAACAGATGTTAAACCTTTTAATGTTTTGATTTGCTTTAAAAATGGCCTTCCTACACATTAGCTCCAGCTAAAAAGACACATTGGAGAGCTTAGAGGATAAGTCTCTGGAGCAGAATTTATCACACACAAAAGTTACACCAACAGAATACCAAGCAGAATGATGAGGACCTGTAAAATACCTTGTGCCCTATTAAAAAAAAAAAAAAAAAAAAAGCCAGTAACTGAATCCATTTTGATTTTTGGTTGAGTTTCCTACACAAAGAAGAAAATAACTGAGAATCTGGAATGTTGTAGTCCATCCTTTAAAGAGTAAGAAAGTAGCAGTTAATGCTAGTAACCGTGAATTAGGCACCACTGAAAGCACATCCCGAATTTCTTTAACAACAACATTTTATAGTGAACACTACAAGTTTTTATATTTAAAAATTAAGACTCTGTATATCCTTAAGGTGCTCTATGCTTTACCAGTAATTCACAGGGTATTTCAAATGGTAGAATCATTTTAGCTTCTGTGCTTCCTTTTTCTAAATAATGCAACTTGTAAGAGTTGACATTGTAATAAGCTTTATAATAGTATAACCGTCAGGAGATATATATATATATATATACACATACACACACACACACACATATATACTATACATATATAAAATGGGGATATTACTATTGTATGATTAAATCATTCTTAAGTCCCCAAGGAAAAAAAATCATAAACAAATAGAAAGAACTAAACAGAAAAGAAAGAAAGAAAAGATCCCTTTGCTATGAGCTCGCTGTATATTGATAAGTGTAAGAATTGTGTTGCATGAATAACCGCTTTGGGCTGGATTTGAAGTATTTTGATGTTGTGTTTTGCAAATATTGAAGTTACAATAATGGCAACAGAAAAGGAACAGATACACAGCTTTACACTTAGCAGAATGTTACATTTAAAATCTGACAAGGCGCCAAGATGGTGACTGTCTCCTCTAAACCACGAAAGAGTAAGATTTGTGCAACCCTCCTCCTCTTCCACCTCCTTCAGGAGAATTAAATGAATCAAGACTTTGGAAAGACGGGGAAGAGCCGGGACTTGGCAGTACTTGAAACAGGAGGAATACACCAGCCTAAATGTACAGACTTTGTAGCCGAGCCCACTCGATCGGTCTGTGCCTTCACGTGACCACCATCTGTGCCTCCCTCGCTCCATCCAAATTTGTGTAGGCTGCTCCTTGGAGCTATGCCTAAAATATAGCTACACCAGAGCCCTGGAAACTGTAGTCAAGTAACAGGCCTCACTGTTTTTTTTCTTTGGATTAAAAGTGTATATCTCTCTACTGAGGGGTTTCCAGCTTTACACTTCTATAGGTTGTTCTGACAGTGAGAACACATTATGTACATGTTTTCTATTCATGTCCAGGGCATGAGAATCTTAATATTCTTATACTTCCCTTTTTGCATGCAGTATGTCTGGAATATGTTTATAAAATTTTAGCAAGGGGTGAGATCAAGGGACAAAGGTAGAGTGGTTATTTAAAGACAATCAGAAATGAACTTAAAAGCTGCCCTGCAAAACCAATCCTTTCCTATCATGAAGAGTACCTTCATATTTTCTAGAGATTGTCTCTGAACCGTTGCTACATAGCCATAAATTTCTGTAAATCATGTTGGCTATCAGTTCTTGCTATTCTCAGAGCACTCTATCATGTTTTTAGGTGTATATTGTGTATTCAGGATAGCATTAAAAAGAACTGATGGCAAATGTATTGACTCACAGTGGAAACATTCATTTGGATGAAGAATTAGTGGTTTAGCCTTTGAAATGAATACCTTGAATCATTTCTTCTGATTTTCTAGTAGTTTATTATCTCAAATGATTATTATCCCCTTCAAAAATACTGGTCTGTACTTTGGTGTTGTGGATTCATTTTTCTGGCATTGATCAAATAGCAAATACAAAATAAAGCATTTCTACATGTTTGAGGTGGTTGTTTTTAAAGGGGATATGTGTAATGCAGATTTTCTTTATTAATAAAATTTTCATAATCTCTGAAAACACTGTTTGGACGTGCTTTAAAGTAACTTATG